TTTAAAAATAGATGTAGACTGGAAAACCTGCAATTTCCTCATTACCATCTAATACATAGAAAGTCAAATCACTTACGGACAGAAACAGACTTGAAAATTTCAGCTGAGAAAACATTTTAGAATAAAAGAAACATTTTATTCAGCACAGTCAAAACAAAACAAAAACAACAAAACAATGTTTAAAATGGACTTTCTGTTAGAGGTGGCCGTTTCACAGTCAAAATTATCCCAGAGAATTGTTTATATTAAAAACAGGCTGAGAATAGTTTGACCTCTGATCACCAAAAAACCTGGAGGATAAACATTCATCTGTCAAGATTTCTCTGGAAAATCCCTGCGCTGCTTCAAAGAGACAGAACAAAGGTAAATAGCATCTGCCACCCAAATCTTGCTGAATAGAGTGATTTATCTTCAGGCCTACTAGCCGGCGACAGGAGCGCACCTCCTCCCTTCTCCTAGCTGTCCCGGGTTTATTCATTCCCTGAGCCTGAATCCTGATAAGGGAGCAGAGTAGGGTTTAAGACCTCGGACCCCAGAATACACCACTGCAATTGAATTTTGGTTCCACCTTAAGGTAAACTACGCAGCTGCTGTGAGCCTCAGTTTCCCTACCTATAGAAAGAGGATCGTAGTGGGGAATTGTTGCAGGGGTTAAATGAGATTGTACGGATCGTGGAGCAGCGCCTGGCGTGTGGTAAACGCTCAACTTATGCGGGTTGTAACTGCCTGAGGCGTTTCCTTCGGCGCGCCACTTGGCCTTCTCTTTCTAAATATTAGCATAATAAATATAAATGGACCCAGAACGCGAGGGGGCAGGGGCCACGTGATCGCTCCACGAAAGCCACTTGTAGGGACCTTTAGAGAGTTAGCAATAAGGCTGGAGAAGGAAAAGCCGGCGCGCCCGCGGCCCGCGCGATTTCCCGCCGAGCCCGCGTCCCCGGCGGCGGGCGGGCTCCGGGGGCGCCCGGGCCGCGGCGGCGGCGGCGGCGCGAGCTGCGCCTCCGGGCCGGTGAATCATCCCGGCAGACACCAAGAGCCGCGGCAGCAGAGAGGAGCGCTGAAACATGGCTGAAGCGGCCACGGGCTTTCTGGAGCAGCTCAAGTCCTGCATAGTTTGGTCTTGGACGTATCTGTGGACCGTGTGGTTCTTCATCGTGCTATTCCTGGTCTACATCCTGCGGGTGCCTTTGAAAATCAACGACAACTTGAGCACAGGTAAGGCCTGGGAGCCGGGCCCGCGGCGCCCATCTTCTCCCTTTCTCTCTCTTTTCTTTTTCAGTGAGCATGTTTTTGAACACATTAACACCGAAGTTCTACGTGGCCCTAACAGGCACTTCCTCACTAATATCAGGGCTTATTTTGGTAAGTGGTGGAGTCCTTCTCATTTAAAAACATGACCATAAACACGCTTATTTTTCTGTTCTAGATATTTGAATGGTGGTATTTTCGCAAATACGGAACTTCATTCATTGAACAAGTCTCAGTAAGCCACTTGCGCCCCCTTCTGGGAGGGGTTGACAACAACTCTTCCAACAATTCTAATTCCAGTAACGGGGACTCAGATTCCAATAGGCAAAGTGTCTCAGGTATGGAATTTCCTTCAGTTTGCAATATTATTGCGTAACATTTTCATATTTCTCTTTGTTGCAGAATGCAAAGTATGGCGAAATCCACTAAATTTATTTAGGGGTGCTGAATACAATCGGTAAGCATTTTGACAGCTTGGGAAACAAATGGAAGTGTCTAATCATCTTATTTCTCCTTTGCAGGTATACTTGGGTGACAGGACGAGAGCCTCTTACTTACTATGACATGAATCTCTCTGCCCAAGACCACCAGACATTCTTTACTTGTGACTCGGACCATCTGCGTCCCGCAGATGCAAGTATGAAAAATCCATACATCCTTCTGAATGGGTTGACTTGGTGTTTTCTCTTTTTCTTAAATAGTAATGCAGAAAGCCTGGAGAGAGAGAAACCCCCAAGCTAGGATTTCTGCAGCTCATGAAGCCTTGGAGATAAATGAGTAAGTGGGGGAAAATCTTGCTGTTAAAAAGGATTTTACCAACTATTTTTTTCTTCTTGGTCAGAATTAGGTCCAGAGTTGAAGTTCCCCTAATTGCTTCCTCTACCATCTGGGAGATAAAATTGTTACCAAAGTAAGTCAAGAACCTGTTGGGTGCCCTACTTCTAATTGATGGTGGCTATTATCTGAATGAACAGGTGTGCAACTGCTTATATTCTCTTGGCTGAAGAGGAAGCAACAACCATTGCTGAAGCAGAAAAATTATTTAAGCAGGCCCTGAAGGCTGGAGATGGCTGTTACCGACGCTCTCAGCAGCTACAACATCATGGATCCCAGTATGAAGCCCAACATAGTAAGGTTTCCTGCAGGTTGATGCATTGGGGGTAAATGTTGGTGTTTTATATCTCCCTCTTCAGGACGAGACACCAATGTCTTGGTGTACATCAAAAGAAGGCTAGCAATGTGTGCCAGAAGACTCGGGAGGACCAGGGAAGCAGTGAAAATGATGAGAGATGTGAGTTTGAGTTTGTGTTTGGGATCAGTGGCTACTAATTATTCCTTGGTTTCTTCTGCCCTAGTTAATGAAGGAGTTCCCCCTTCTGAGTATGTTCAATATCCATGAAAACCTTTTAGAAGCCCTTCTGGAACTACAAGCATATGCTGATGTTCAGGCAGTCTTAGCAAAGTATGATGGTAAGTTCTTGGGTATTTTTATTTACTTGACTTTATGTGTTCCTACTTTCTTTTTCTCCAACAGATATAAGCTTACCAAAGTCAGCAACAATATGCTACACAGCTGCTTTGCTCAAAGCAAGAGCTGTCTCTGACAAGTAAGTGAATAATAGTTTGCGCGGTACTAATGACCTGGATGGTTTTTGTCTTTCTGCTTTTCAGATTCTCTCCTGAGGCTGCATCTCGGCGGGGGCTGAGCACAGCAGAGATGAATGCAGTAGAGGCCATTCATAGAGCTGTGGAATTCAATCCTCATGTGCCAAAAGTGAGTCTGTGGAATCCCCACAGGAACTCGTTTAACACAAGTGTGTCCTGCTTTTTTATTTCAGTACCTACTAGAAATGAAAAGCTTAATCCTACCCCCAGAACATATCCTGAAGAGAGGAGACAGTGAAGCAATAGCATATGCATTCTTTCATCTTGCACACTGGAAGAGAGTGGAAGGGGCTTTGAATCTTTTGCATTGTACGTGGGAAGGCAGTAAGTAATTTTCTTTTTTTGAAACATTTTTAGACATCTCTGACATATTTTTTCTCGTTTTCAGCTTTTCGGATGATCCCTTATCCCTTGGAAAAGGGGCACCTATTTTATCCTTACCCAATCTGTACAGAAACAGCAGACCGAGAGCTGCTTCCATGTAAGTCTCACCTCTCTTCAGCCAGTGAGGGTCCCTGATATTTCCCTTTTGGTCTTCTCCACAGCTTTCCATGAAGTCTCAGTTTACCCAAAGAAGGAGCTTCCCTTCTTTATTCTCTTTACTGCTGGATTATGTTCCTTCACAGCCATGCTGGCCCTCCTGACACATCAGTTCCCGGAACTTATGGGGGTCTTCGCAAAAGCTGTGAGTGTTTGCCTAGAGGGAGGCCTTGGGGAAACTTGGCTGGGTTGATTTAATCCCTTTCCAGATGATTGACATTTTCTGCTCGGCAGAGTTCAGGGACTGGAATTGCAAGAGTATTTTCATGCGTGTTGAAGATGAACTGGAAATCCCTCCGGCACCTCAATCTCAACATTTCCAAAACTGAACTCATCACCCCTCTTCCCCCACCACCAAAACTGCTCCTCCTCCTGTATTCCTGACCTCCGCCATCCACCCCGTTGCTCAAGCCGGAAACTCGGCAGCCCTTCCAAACTCTTCCCTCTCTCACTCCCCACATCCCATCGTCTCGGCCTTCACAATCTGTCAGTTCTAACCTCCTAAGCAACTAGGCCTTCAGTAAATGTGATTCACCTCTTCTTTCCCTCCTTTTCCCAAAGCATCCCTCTTAGTCTAGGTCCTTGTTGTTTCTTGCCTGAACTCCTGCCATAGTCTTAACTGGTCTCCTTGCTTCCTGTCTTATCCTCCACCGTCTTTCTTTTATACTGACACAAGAATGGTCTTTCTGAATTGCACATGTGAGCATGTCACTTCCCTGCTTAAATTTCTCCAGTGGATTCCCAGGGACTTCAGGATCAAGTCCTAGTTGTTCAGCATGGCATCCAAGACTCTTTATGATCTGGCCCTTGCTTACCTCTCAGCCTTAGCTCTCCCAACTCTTGCACAGTCACTGCTCTTCAGCCATAGTGGATCACTCACCATTCCCAGATGTACCAGGCTCTCGCACACCTCTGCACCTTTGCACGTGCTGTTTGCTGTGCGTGGAATGCCCTTCACTGTCACCACCCTGCTCATCCACTCTACTAATGCCTCTTCATTCTTTTATACTCAGCTTTCTTTAAAGTTCTTCTAAGCTGAGTTAGGTGTCTGTCCTTTATGATCCCGCAGTATTCCATGAATACGTATATTCTCACATTTATTGTACTGTATTATAATTGTTGAAAACTTGTCTGTCCCATTTAGAATGTGAGCTCCTTGAGAGCAGAACGGTGTCTTCATTATCTCTGTATCCCCAAGGCTTTGCACAGTGCCTTGCTCATAGTAGGTTTTCAATAAATGATTATTAAATAAATAATAAATGGTAGTGGTCTCTGCAGAAAGAATCAA